TGATACTGGGAAGAGTGGCCATGAACTCTCCATTGCTCTGCTGGCTGTGGAATGTTTGCTCAGCACAGGAAGCATTTAAGGAGAAAGTCAAAGTAGCCAAAAGGCAAACCAGATGGTGGTGGACATGTGGGTGACAGAGCATCCTGCATTTGTTGCCTCGGGGTGCAGCCCCAAAGATAAAGCCAGCAGTGTGCAAATGACAAATGCTACCCCACCTCCGCCAGGCAGCCAGAGCCAGGGCCGAAGGACGCGGAAAGGAACTGGTGTGGAAACCTGCCCAGGAACCGCACTCTCAACTGAGAAGAGTCCGGGGCGCGTCCCCGCCCGGCCGCCCGGCTGTCACTCAAGCTCTCCTGAACTTCCCCGCCCGACTCGGGGAGGGGTCGGGGAAGAGGCTCTGCGACGCGGGCGAGGGGGCTCGCCCCATGGCCGGCCTTACAAGGCCAAGAGGGCGCGCGCCCCCGGGGCGAAGCCAGCGGCCCGGCGGGGGCGACGGCCACGCAGTGAGCGGAGGACGCGCCGAGGCGGGCGGGGGTCTCTCCCTGCGCCGCCGCGTGCGCCCCCGGGGGCGGGGCGCCCGCCCTCCCCCTGGCTGCCGGGCCTCACGTTGTCGATGACCACAGGCTGGTTGGCGATGATGTCGTAGGACTCCATGGCCGGGCCGCGCCGGCCCTGCCCAGCAGGCGGGCTGCAGGAGGCACCGGATGGGCGGGCGGGCGGGAGGACCGGGACGGCGGCGGCTCCCGACGCGGCGCCGCTGCCCTCCCTCCCCGAGCCTGCAGCCTACGCGAGCCCCGCGGGGCTTTCTGGAGGGCGGGCCCGGCGGCCAATCATCGCTCCCACCTGGCCCGATTGACAGCAGGTGCCCGGGGCTGGCTGCGCGAAGGGGGCGGGGCCTCCGGAGGCTGGCCAGCCAATTGAGGTCGTCCGGAAAAAAGTGGTCGCGGCGTTGCCAAGGTAGGCTGCGCAGTGTCTGGGATGATGTCATGGCTCCGTCTTAAAGGGGACGCGGGCGGCAGAAAGTGGAGCTGGGCTGGTGTGCGCGCGGCCGGAGTCTGTGGAGCTGGAAATTCACCGGTCCAGGAAGACGTCTTTCCCGCGTCCCAGCACCGGTCCAGAAAGACGTCTTTCCCGCGTCCCAGCACCTCGGGCCACGCTCCTTCGTGAGAGCGCCCTCTCCAAGGAGGCCGGCCCTGGATATTTCACCCAAAATATTTATTTTTTCTTTTTTTCTAGGTAAGGTGTCTTGCTCTGTCGCTCAGGCTGGAATTTTAAAATGGTGTCACCCTGTCTCTCCTAGGCTCCTGTTTTCCTAATAGCATGAACAGCCCCCCCGTCAGCTCCTACCCCTTGGTCTCTGACCTGTTCCTCCTCCGAGGTGACCTCTATCCTGAATTTTGAAAACATATTAGTATTGCCTGTTTCTGGACTTTGTGCAGATGAAGTCATTGGTATGTATTCATTTGCATCTAGTGTTTATACATTCATAAAATAGATCACTGTGTAGCCATTAAAAATAATGAGAGAGTGCTATATAATTTCATATGAAACATATCAGGACACATTGCTAAGTAAAAGCAAAGAGAAAGCAGACACCGAGTGTAGACTGTTATATGCATGAATGTCTCTGAACAGTATATGAGGCACCTTCAGGTCTCTTTTTTATTTTTTTTTTTTTTGAGACAATCTTTCTCTGTTGCCCAGGCTGGAGTGCAGTGGCGCAATCTGGGCTCACTGCAACCTCCACCTGTCGGGTTCAGGCAATTCTCCTGGCTCAGCCTCCCTAGTAGCTGGGATCACAGGTTCCCGCCACCATGCCCAGCTAAGTTTTTTTTTTTTTTTTTTTTGAGATGGAGTCTCACTCTGTCACCCAGGCTGGAGTGCAGTGGTGCGGTCTCGGCTCACTGCAAGCTCCGCCTCCCGGGTTCATGCCATTCTCCTGCCTCAGCCTCCCGAGTAGCTGGGACTACAGGCGCCCACCACCACGCCTGGCTAATTTTTTGTATTTTTAGTAGAGATGGGGTTTCACCGTGTTAGCCAGGATGATCTCGATCTCCTGACCTTGTGATCTGCCTGCCTCGGCCTCCCAAAATGCTGGGATTACAGGTGTGAGCCACCGTGCCTGGCCCCAAAGATGATTGTCTTATAAAAGCCTATGTAACCCTTTTCATTTTTTCTTTAAAAAATGTCTTCCTTTACCTCCTGGAACACATCCATACTTATTCCCATTGTAATGCCCGTTCCTGAATAAACATCATTGTTTTTTTAGAGAGGGAGAGAGAGTCCATTGGTGAGAGAGTCTCACCAATCTCCTGTCCCCAGGGCACTTCCACCCCTGGGTATTTGTACTGATCAACCAGGTTACGCTTTCAGCATTTGCAAACTCAGGATGGAGATTTTAGACCCTCTTCAACCTCCAGGTTTCCTCTTTGCAAAGGCCAGCAGCAGAAGCAAAAGAGATGGAGCCCGGGTTAGCATTTATTTTTCTATTTACCAGTCATTTGGAATTTGGACATTTTCTGTCCTGTGGTTGTGGTGAGGGTGTGGGTTTTGTGTTGTTTTATATATTCTTTGTTATTTTTTATTCTAGTTTTTGTTTTTGTTTTGGAAGGTATTTTAGAGAAATAAGATTTCTGTGGTTACCATGACCTGCTGTTACAGATTACATGGTACCCTCTCTTCATATGTTGAAGTCCTAGCCACCCCGCCGAACCTCAGAATGTGACTGTATTTGGAGATAGGGTCTTTACAGAGGAAATCAAGTTAAAATGAAGTCATTAGGGCAGGCCCTAATCCGATATGATCCTGTGTTCTTAGAAGAGGAAATGTGGACTCAGGTGTGTATGGAGGGAAGATGTCTTGCAAGCCCAAGGAGAAGATGGCCATCTGAGCCCACGTCCTGGAACAGAGACTTCCCTCACAGCCTCAGAAAGAACCAGCCCTGCTGACGTCTTGATCTCAGACCTCCAGCCTCCAGAACTGGGAGACGATTCAGTCAGCATCTACACAACACAGGGTTGAACTGTGCGGGTCCACTTCTATGCAGATTATTTTCTTTTTTCTTTTTTGAGACAGAGTCTCGCCCGGTTGCTCAGGCTGAAGTGTAGTGGTGTGATCTTGGCTTACTGCAGCTTCCACCTCCCAGGTGCAAGTGATTCTCCTGCCTCAGCTTCCCAAGTAGCTGGGACTATGGGTACTCGCCACCACACCTGGCTAATTTTTGTATTTTTAGTAGAGATGGGGTTTCACCATGTTGGTCAGGCTGGTCTTGAACTCCTGACCCCAAGTGATCTGCCTGCCTTGGCCTCCCAGATTGCTGGGATTACAGGTGTGAGCCACCGTGCCCGGCCCTATATAACTCTTTGTGCAAGTTTTTACCCCTAAAAGATATCTGCCATCTCAGCCATGGAACAGACACTGTAAGAACATGAAGGCTCAAGGGCAGGGCTGGCTACATAATTTGTGGGACCCATTACAAAATGAACATGGAGAAAAAACTAGAAAAAAGTGTAGTACAAGGTACTATAATAGATTTTTCCTTTGAAAACAGTTTAATACTTATAAAATGTAATAGAGGGAAATAGTGACACGTGAGTAACAAAATGGGCGTATCAATTGGTCTATGCTATTTTTGGTGTTATAATTTTACCTAATATAATAAGCAGCAACACTTTGTTAGTGAGACGGGCTTTCACCATGTTGGCCAGGCTGGTCTGGAACTCCTGACCTCAGGTGATCCGCCTGCCTCAGCCTTCCAAAGTGCTGGGATTACAGGTGTGAGCCTCTGCGCCCGGCTGTGATGTCTTGATTGATCATAGGATTTTTCTGGCTATTCTAGCTACTTCCAATTCGCTTCAGCCAATTTAGTTGAAGTTTTATCACTTGTGACTTCAGAGTCCTGGTTAATATCCTGTTGCCCTCAGGACATGCAGGATGGAGGAAGGCACCAGGGAGCCGAGGGAAGTGAGCAGAGAGGCAGTCACTTCAGGGCCACCAGCATAGCCCCCGTCACTGTCCACAGACACAGGCCCTTCCCCTTCTCATGGTTGAGCAGGCTCCACCTCACTTCCGTGTATGACTTCATAGACCGTTAGGTTCCGTGGTACCCTGGAGTCCACAGCTGCTGAATCTGAAGGGCCATCAGAAGACTGGCTTCTCCATGATGGTTTATGGACTAAGGCAAAGATGAGCAGAGCCATGGCCCTCTTCTTTGTTCTCTGCTGGATCCAAGGTATATTGCTGTGGCAGCTGGAGAGAAACATGATATTAACATGCCTTTGTTTGCTTCACTGGAGATGAAATTGTGCTCCAAGTGTTTTCCAAGGTTCCGTATGACCCATCATTTGATGAAACAAGAACAGCAGTCAGATCCATTACAAAGAGAGACACACAAAAAAGCAAGTATATGTCGTTAACCTGACATGTGTACCTTAATCACAGCCATGGTTTATTTTCCCTTAGGCTATTCCCAACAGAAGAGCTTGAACAATGCTGCATTTGCATCAGGTTCAAATGAGCGAGAGGAACATTTGGCTAAAATATTTGGTAAGTAGCCTCCTGCTATGAAGCCTTTAGCCGTATTAACATGCCTTTGTTTGCTCCACTGGAGATGAAATTCTACTGCAGGTGTTTCCAAAGTTTCCGTATGACCCATCATTTAACGAAGCAACAGCAGTCAGATCCATTACAAAGACAGACATGAGAAAAGGCAAGTGTATGTCATTAACATAATAAGTGCACTTATTGTTTTTTATTCATGTGTCTTATCAAAGGAACCAGCATTGCTTGGAATTCTCCTAAACCAGAATATTTCCTTGGCAGTGTGGACAAAATTCCTGATAAAGGTAAATGCAAATGCATAAAATTGGAATTGGGGCTGAACTAATCACATGCCATGGTTGTTTGTAGATGAACACATTTTATCTTTTGTAGATCACCTTTCAGAGGAGAAGAATTTTAAAGAATCCTGTCTGTTCGACAGGGATTTAAGAGAGCAGTTAACTACTATAGATAAAGAAACACTTCAAGGAGCAGCTAAACCAGGTGGGAATCTATATGGCCTATAAACTAAGTATCTGTTCACTCTGCGCTGTGTCTTCTCATTTAGATGCTCACTTTAGGACTATGCCCTGCGGGCAGCTTCTGCACTTCCTGCAGAGGAACACCATCATCGCCGCCGTCTCAGGGGTGGCCATCCTCATGGCCATCGTGCTGTTGCTGCTTGGGTTGGCCTCATACATCAGGAAGAAACAGCCATCGTGCGTGGTGCTGGCATAACCTTCCTTCCAAGTGAGCACTGTGGTTTTTGTTATTTTGTTTTAGATCTCCTCTGGCAAACACGACATATAATATTTTTATAATGGATGGAAAGACATGGTGGCACAATTCTGAAGAAAAAAATTTCACAAAACTTGCAAAAAAACAGAAACAGTTGAAGAGCAGCTCCTGTGTCTAAGCCAGGTCGTGGGGCCGTCAAACCAGGACTTGAAACCACAATGCGAGGACATTCTCCATCTGCGCACCACAGGGAGGCAATTCCATTTCTGCCCGGGAGGTGTATTCTACAAAAACGTCTGCTTCCCATCCCAATTTGAATGGACCAAGAAAAACTGCTTTACCATAGGACACTTGTGGCAATATGGCACCGATGGCTGGCGTCGGTGAACCCGACAGACTATGGATTTATCATTTAATAAAGCATTGATTCATTTTTTCAGTCATTCATTGAACAGATATTAATAGACCACCTCAC